TAGAGAATGTTTTTGAGACAGAGTCTTGCTCTGTCACCCAGGATGGACTTCAGTGGCATGATCTCAACTCACTGCAACCTCTGCCTCCTGAGTTAAGTGATTCTGCTGCCTCAACCTCCCGAGTAGCTGGCGTTACAGGTACCCGCCACCATGCCTGGATAATTTTTATTTTTTTTAGTAGAGATGGCTTGCACCATGTTGGACAGGCTAGTCTCAAACTCCTGACCTCATGTGTTCTTCCCACCTTGGCCTCCCAAAGTGCTGGGATCACAGGTCACTGCACCCAGCCTAGAGTATTTAATATACATTCATATAAAAAAGAAGCACTGGTTTCATAAAACAAATGTACATTATATGAGATTCCACTTCATAAAAGCATGTATGTGTACCCCAACACTAAATTGGCCCTTTTAACAAAATATCAGACTTTGTCCTACTTAACTGGAAAGATTATCTATATTTTATAAAGAAGAGAAATAACATAATAGTAAGGCTGTGATTTCCTCTTTTTTGCAAAAACTATTTTTGAAAAGTATTACTGAATTGATAACATATATATGGAGAGATTTAAAATACTAGATAAGGGAGCTTATTCCAATGAATTTACAGAAAGGTAGGTATTTTAGTCAACTAAAAATATAAATAAAAATTATCAATTCACTTATTTGGATACAGCAGTCATGCCAGAGTTTATAAATATAGTGAAATCACTGAAGATTTTTTTTTACCCCCAAAACTGAAAAAAATGGCAGTGTACCTTGTGAATTTTTTAAATGAAAAAAGAATACGAAATGATGAAGGCCCTTATCTGATGATGACAAACTAGAAAACTGAAATGTAAAGGGGAAAATGTGAGTATGTGTTTCCCTCCAGCAAATTAAAGACAGGGTACATAGATTCAAGAGGTTGCGCTTTGAGGATAAAAAGCTGGGCCCTGTGCAGTTTTCCAAGACAACCTCTGGGCGCCGCTGTCGACCAAAAGGAAGTGAAGGCTTCTCAATTCTGCAGGAGCGTCAGGCAGGGTGCCTTCCTGCTTTGTCCGGTGCACTGAGCACAGACGCTGCTCCTGTTCACCCTCGAGCGCCTAACTAATAAGTCCTAAGCTCAAATCACAGAAGTCCAGGGTGCTGCCATTTCTTTTTGAAAAACATCCCAGAGGAAAGAAGCTCCGCGGAGAGTTCCTGAAATGCAGAGAGCCAGAGAAGCCGAAATGATGAAAAGTCAGGTACTGTTTCCCTTCCTGCTGTCTTTGTTCTGCGGGGCCATCTCCCAGCAGATCCGATACACGATTCCAGAGGAGCTAGCCAACGGCTCACGGGTGGGGAAACTTGCCAAGGATCTGGGGCTCAGTGTCCGGGAGTTGCCAACTCGAAAACTGCGGGTTAGTGCAGAGGATTATTTCAACGTTAGTTTGGAGAGCGGGGATTTGTTAGTGAACGGTAGGATAGATCGAGAGAAGATTTGCGGAAGGAAACTTGAGTGTGCACTAGAATTCGAAACGGTCGCTGAAAACCCAATGAATGTTTTCCACGTGGTTGTTGTAATCCAAGATATTAATGACAATGCACCACGTTTCGTTGCAAAAGGCATTGACTTAGAAATTTGTGAGTCAGCCTTACCCGGGGTAAAATTCTCTCTGGATTCTGCTCAAGATGCAGATGTGGAAGGCAATTCACTGAAGTTATACACCATCAACCCCAATCAATACTTCTCTCTGTCAACGAAGGAAAGTCCTGATGGAAGTAAATATCCGGTATTACTGCTGGAAAAACCTCTAGACAGGGAACATCAGAGCTCTCATCGCTTAATCCTGACTGCCATGGATGGCGGGGACCCGCCTCTAAGCGGCACCACCCATATCTGGATCCGAGTTACGGATGCCAATGATAATGCTCCCGTGTTTAGCCAGGAGGTATACAGGGTTAGCCTCCAAGAAAACGTACCGTGGGGAACCTCCGTGCTGCGGGTGATGGCCACAGACCAGGATGAGGGCATTAATGCAGAGATCACCTATGCCTTCCTCAATTCCCCAATAAGTACCAGCCTCTTCAATCTCAATCCAAATACTGGCGACATCACAACCAATGGCACATTGGATTTTGAAGAGACAAGTAGATATGTGTTGAGTGTGGAAGCTAAGGATGGAGGAGTACACACAGCTCACTGTAATGTTCAAATAGAAATTGTTGACGAGAATGACAATGCCCCAGAGGTGACATTCATGTCCTTCTCTAACCAGATTCCAGAGGATTCAGACCTTGGAACTGTAATAGCCCTCATAAAAGTGCGAGACAAGGATTCTGGGCAAAATGGCATGGTGACATGCTATACTCAGGAAGAAGTTCCTTTCAAATTAGAATCCACCTCGAAGAATTATTACAAGCTGGTGATTGCTGGAGCCCTAAACCGGGAGCAGACAGCAGACTACAACGTCACAATCATAGCCACCGACAAGGGCAAACCAGCCCTTTCCTCCAGGACAAGCATCACCCTGCACATCTCCGACATCAACGACAATGCACCTGTTTTCCATCAGGCCTCCTATGTGGTCCACGTGTCTGAGAACAACCCACCTGGCGCCTCCATTGCACAAGTAAGCGCCTCCGACCCGGATTTGGGACCCAACGGCAGAGTCTCCTACTCTATTCTGGCCAGTGACCTGGAGCCGCGGGAGCTGTTGTCCTACGTGTCCGTGAGCCCGCAGAGCGGGGTGGTGTTCGCGCAGCGCGCCTTCGACCACGAGCAGCTGCGCGCCTTCGAGCTCACACTGCAGGCCAGGGACCAGGGCTCCCCCGCGCTCAGCGCCAACGTGAGCCTGCGCGTGTTGGTGGGCGACCTCAATGACAATGCGCCACGGGTGCTGTACCCCGCGCTGGGGCCTGATGGCTCCGCCCTCTTCGATATGGTGCCACGCGCCGCAGAGCCCGGCTACCTGGTGACCAAGGTGGTGGCGGTGGACGCAGACTCAGGACACAACGCTTGGCTGTCCTACCACGTGCTGCAGGCCAGCGAGCCCGGGCTCTTCAGCCTGGGGTTGCGCACGGGTGAGGTGCGCACAGCGCGTGCCTTGGGCGACAGGGACGCGGCCCGCCAGCGCCTGCTGGTCGCTGTGCGTGATGGAGGACAGCCGCCACTCTCCGCCACCGCCACGCTGCACCTAATCTTCGCGGATAGCCTGCAAGAGGTATTGCCAGACCTCAGCGACCGCCCTGAGCCCTCTGACCCCCAGACGGAACTGCAGTTTTACCTGGTTGTGGCCTTGGCCTTGATCTCAGTGCTCTTTCTCCTCGCGGTGATTCTAGCGATCGCCCTGCGCCTGCGACGTTCCTCCAGCCTCGACACTGAGGGCTGCTTTCAAACCGGTCTCTGCTCCAAGTCTGGGCCCGGGGTTCCTCCCAACCACAGCGAGGGGACTTTGCCCTATTCCTACAATCTATGTATTGCCTCTCATTCTGCAAAGACAGAGTTTAATTCTCTCAACCTGACACCGGAAATGGCTCCCCCTCAGGATCTGCTGTGTGATGATCCTTCTATGGTTGTATGTGCCAGTAATGAAGATCACAAAATCGCTTATGACCCTTCTTTGTCTTCGCACGTGAGTTTCTGCAAATCTAGTTAAATTTTATAACTCAGCCCCTTTCCCTCTGTTTTCTCCACAGCAAGCCCCGCCCAACACGGACTGGCGTTTCTCTCAGGCCCAGAGACCCGGCACCAGCGGGTAGGTGACTGATTCTCCAGCCCACCCTCTTCAGTCTGTGCTCACCATCCTACTCTCTCCCCAGCTCCCAAAATGGCGATGACACCGGCACCTGGCCCAACAACCAGTTTGACACAGAGATGCTGCAAGCCATGATCTTGGCGTCCGCCAGTGGTAAGTGGTGTCAGTGTGTGTATGGAAGAGTGAGCTCCCACCTGATCTTCCTCTGTCTCTGCAGAAGCTGCTGATGGGAGCTCCACCCTGGGAGGGGGTGCCGGCACCATGGGATTGAGCGCCCGCTACGGACCCCAGTTCACCCTGCAGCACGTGCCCGACTACCGCCAGAATGTCTACATCCCAGGCAGCAATGCCACACTGACCAACGCAGCTGGCAAGCGGGATGGCAAGGCCCCAGCAGGTGGCAATGGCAACAAGAAGAAGTCGGGCAAGAAGGAGAAGAAGTAACATGGAGGCCAGGCCAAGAGCCACAGGGCGGCCTCTCCCCAACCAGCCCAGCTTCTCCTTACCTGCACCCAGGCCTCAGAGTTTCAGGGCTAACCCCCAGAATACTGGTAGGGGCCAAGGCCATGCTCCCCTTGGGAAACAGAAACAAGTGCCCAGTCAGCACCTACCCCTTCCCCCCCAGGGGGTTGAATATGCAAAAGCAGTTCCGCTGGGAACCCCCATCCAATCAACTGCTGTACCCATGGGGGTAGTGGGGTTACTGTAGACACCAAGAACCATTTGCCACACCCCGTTTAGTTACAGCTGAACTCCTCCATCTTCCAAATCAATCAGGCCCATCCATCCCATGCCTCCCTCCTCCCCACCCCACTCCAACAGTTCCTCTTTCCCGAGTAAGGTGGTTGGGGTGTTGAAGTACCAAGTAACCTACAAGCCTCCTAGTTCTGAAAAGTTGGAAGGGCATCATGACCTCTTGGCCTCTCCTTTGATTCTCAATCTTCCCCCAAAGCATGGTTTGGTGCCAGCCCCTTCACCTCCTTCCAGAGCCCAAGATCAATGCTCAAGTTTTGGAGGACATGATCACCATCCCCATGGTACTGATGCTTGCTGGATTTAGGGAGGGCATTTTGCTACCAAGCCTCTTCCCAACGCCCTGGGGACCAGTCTTCTGTTTTGTTTTTCATTGTTTGACGTTTCCACTGCATGCCTTGACTTCCCCCACCTCCTCCTCAAACAAGAGACTCCACTGCATGTTCCAAGACAGTATGGGGTGGTAAGATAAGGAAGGGAAGTGTGTGGATGTGGATGGTGGGGGCATGGACAAAGCTTGACACATCAAGTTATCAAGGCCTTGGAGGAGGCTCTGTATGTCCTCAGGGGACTGACAACATCCTCCAGATTCCAGCCATAAACCAATAACTAGGCTGGACCCTTCCCACTACATAATAGGGCTCAGCCCAGGCAGCCAGCTTTGGGCTGAGCTAACAGGACCAATGGATTAAACTGGCATTTCAGTCCAAGGAAGCTCGAAGCAGGTTTAGGACCAGGTCCCCTTGAGAGGTCAGAGGGGCCTCTGTGGGTGCTGGGTACTCCAGAGGTGCCACTGGTGGAAGGGTCAGCGGAGCCCCAGCAGGAAGGGTGGGCCAGCCAGGCCATTCTTAGTCCCTGGGTTGGGGAGGCAGGGAGCTAGGGCAGGGACCAAATGAACAGAAAGTCTCAGCCCAGGATGGGGCTTCTTCAACAGGGCCCCTGCCCTCCTGAAGCCTCAGTCCTTCACCTTGCCAGGTGCCGTTTCTCTTCCGTGAAGGCCACTGCCCAGGTCCCCAGTGCGCCCCCTAGTGGCCATAGCCTGGTTAAAGTTCCCCAGTGCCTCCTTGTGCATAGACCTTCTTCTCCCACCCCCTTCTGCCCCTGGGTCCCCGGCCATCCAGCGGGGCTGCCAGAGAACCCCAGACCTGCCCTTACAGTAGTGTAGCGCCCCCTCCCTCTTTCGGCTGGTGTAGAATAGCCAGTAGTGTAGTGCGGTGTGCTTTTACGTGATGGCGGGTGGGCAGCGGGCGGCGGGCTCCGCGCAGCCGTCTGTCCTTGATCTGCCCGCGGCGGCCCGTGTTGTGTTTTGTGCTGTGTCCACGCGCTAAGGCGACCCCCTCCCCCGTACTGACTTCTCCTATAAGCGCTTCTCTTCGCATAGTCACGTAGCTCCCACCCCACCCTCTTCCTGTGTCTCACGCAAGTTTTATACTCTAATATTTATATGGCTTTTTTTCTTCGACAAAAAAATAATAAAACGTTTCTTCTGAAAAGCTGAACGTTTCTGTATAAGCGATGGAAGCTC